GTCGATATTCTTTTACATGTATTCTACCTCTAGATTCCATAGAAAGAACTAAAAGTACATGAATTTCACTACCAACATCTCCATCAGTTACCAGCTGTATCACCTTGGATCAGTCAGGTAACCTCCCGCGAATCTGGTTGCTTCCGGGGCAGGGGATCCGCGGGCTGCAGGTTTGAGCCTGGTTGCCGGCAGGGTGGAGCAGCTGGAGGGCCAAGCCTTTGAGCTCCAGGGGGGGTGGCCGGGACAGTGGGTAGTGCCAGCCGATCGGCGTCCTGGGGATTGCCTGAATGTGAGGTCTGGGTTCACCCCGCGGTGACCTGAGTCCTGGGATGCCCCTACAGGGATTTGCTGCCTCAGGGATCCGAAGTCTCTTTCATTCCCTTACTGGGGATTTGAGGTCTGGAGGTACTCCTGCGGGGGTCTGAGATCTCGGGGTCACCCTGTGGGGGTCTGAAGCCTCGGGGTCCCCGCGTGGGGTCTGAGGTATCAGAGTCCCCTCCGTTGGGTCTGAGGTCTCGGGGTCCCCCATCCCCGGGATCGGAGGTCCGGCTCCCCGGAGCAGGCAGGGCGGTGCGTCTGGCCCTGAACAGTAACGTGGCGCGCCAGCCCCAGGTGGTGTCGGGCTAGGGGGGCATAACGGTGCCGAAAGTCCGCACAAAGCCGTCCGCTGGGGTCCCGCCGCGTCCGCGAGGGAATGACTGTGCCCCCTCCCCTTCCTGATCCTCAGCTCAGGTGAGCCCAGATGAGGCGCCGGGTAGCTTCTAAGTCACTAATGGAAATAGAAGGCTAATTCAGGGGTTAGGGGCCGTCGTCCTCCTTACTCCCAGGAGAAGAGAAAAACCCACGGCCCAGCAGCCAGAGGCGCGGCGAGGCGGAATCGGGCCCCCTCCCCGGGGGCTCAGCTCCCTCCAGCCTCCCGCCTCACCTACAGAGAAATCCCGGAAACGCGGATTCAGCGGAGCGCGGTGACGGCGGCGCGCTCACCCCGCGCATGCCCAGTGCCCGCGCGCGCCGCCAGGCTCGCAAGCACCGCGTAGGCCAGCTGGCCGGATCCCGCCGTCTGTCATGGCGGCCCCCATCCTGAAAGGTGAGGTACTTCCTGCTGCCTGCTCCAGCAGCATGTATGTTTCATGTTCATATCTTGTTTTCAGATGTAGTGGCCTATGTTGAAGTGTGGTCATCCAATGGAACAGAAAATTATTCAAAGACATTTACAACACAGCTTGTGGATATGGGGGCAAAGGTAAGACACTTATTTTGCTGTTGATTCATATGTGTACATTTTGTTTTCTGCATTTTGTCTACAGGTTTCAAAAACTTTTAACAAACAAGTAACTCACGTTATCTTCAAAGATGGCTACCAGAGCACTTGGGACAAAGCTCAGAAGAGAGGCGTAAAGCTCGTTTCGGTGCTCTGGGTGGAAAAGTAAGCAGTTTCTCTCTTACTTTTTTTCCTTAACTCATTAGACTACCTTAATTTAATTATACAGATGCAGGACAGCTGGAGCACACATTGATGAATCATTGTTCCCTGCAGCTAATATGAATGAACACTTATCAAGCCTAATTAAAAAAAAAGTAAGTACATGATTTCAATGTAGATAATGGCAACAGCATTAATTTTTGTGTTCTTTTTGCACAGCGTAAATGTATGCAGCCCAAAGATTTTAATTTTAAAACACCAGAAAATGATAAGAGATTTCAGAAGAAATTTGAGAAAATGGCTAAAGAGCTACAAAGGCAAAAAACAAATCTAGGTAAGCTAAGAAATATAATACAGTTCTTTGCAGGTCTTAAAGTGGATTTTTTGTTTATTTTCAGATGATGATGTACCTATTCTCTTATTTGAATCTAATGGTTCATTAATATATACTCCCACAATTGAAATTAATAGTAGGCACCACAGCGCAATGGAGAAGAGATTACAAGAGATGAAGGAGAAAAGGGAAAATCTTTCCCCCACCTGTAAGTAATTAGTTTGTAAAATGAAAATTATGTATCTAATGCAGTGTCTTGGTCCTGTTTTTAGCTTCCCAAATGATTCAGCAGTCTCATGATAATCCAAGTAACTCTCTGTGTGAAGCACCTTTGAACATTTCACGTGATACTTTGTGTTCAGGTAAAATTTTTATTTTCCTTTCTGTGATATGTTTAAAAGTTAGCTCTCCGTTAATGTTTTCCAGATGAATACTTTGCTGGTGGCTTACACTCATCTTTTGATGATCTTTGTGGAAACTCAGGATGTGGAAATCAGGAAAGGAAGTTGGAAGGATCCATTAATGACATTAAAAGTGATGTGTGTATTTCTTCACTTGTATTGAAAGCAAATAATATTCATTCATCACCATCTTTCACTCACCTCGATAAATCAAGTCCTCAGAAATTTCTGAGTAATCTTTCAAAGGAAGAAATAAACTTGCAAAGAAATATTGCAGGTAAAGTAGTCACCCCTGACCAAAAGCAGGCTGCAGGTATGTCTCAGGAGACGTTTGAAGAGAAGTATCGTTTGTCTCCTACCTTATCTTCAACAAAAGGCCACCTTTTGATACATTCAAGACCCAGGAGTTCCTCAGTAAAGAGAAAAAGAGTATCACATGGCTCCCATTCACCTCCGAAGGAAAAATGCAAGAGAAAGAGGAGCACCAGGAGATCTATCATGCCGAGGCTGCAGCTGTGCAGGTCGGAAGACAGGCTGCAGCACGTGGCGGGACCTGCCCTGGAGGCTCTTAGCTGTGGGGAGTCTTCATATGATGACTATTTTTCACCTGATAATCTTAAGGAAAGGTATTCAGAGAATCTTCCTCCTGAATCTCAGCTGCCATCAAGCCCTGCTCAGTTGAGCTGCAGAAGTCTTTCTAAGAAGGAGAGAACAAGCATATTTGAAATGTCTGATTTTTCCTGCGTTGGCAAAAAAACCAGAACAGTTGACATTACCAATTTCACAGCAAAAACCATCTCCAGTCCTCGGAAAACTGGAAATGGTGAAGGCCGTGCAACTTCGAGTTGCGTGACTTCTGCCCCTGAAGAAGCCCTAAGGTGTTGTAGACAGGCTGGGAAAGAAGACGCATGCCCAGAGGGAAATGGCTTTTCTTACACCATTGAGGACCCTGCTCTTCCAAAAGGACATGATGATGATTTAACTCCTTTGGAAGGAAGCCTTGAAGAAATGAAAGAAGCGGTTGGTCTGAAAAGCACACAGAACAAAGGTACCACTTCCAAAATATCAAACTCCTCTGAAGGCGAAGCCCAGAGTGAACATGAGCCATGTTTTATAGTTGACTGTAACATGGAGACGTCTACAGAAGAGAAGGAAAACTTACCCGGAGGATACAGTGGAAGTATGTGAATCTCCTTTTCCAAGTCACCTTCGTCTAACTAATTTTTAATCCCCTTGGGTTTTAGGTGTTAAAAATAGACCAACAAGGCATGATGTTTTAGATGACTCATGTGACGGCTTTAAGGACCTCATCAAACCTCATGAGGAATTGAAGAAAAGTGGGAGAGGCAAAAAGGTCAGTGTGTAAAAATATTATTTTAAACTTTCGTTTTTTGTTCCTTCTTGTTTGAAATCTCTAGCCAACAAGAACATTAGTCATGACAAGCATGCCATCTGAGTAAGTACTTGTTTTGATTTCTGTTCAATGTATCATTTTGTTAATTTTTCCCCCGATTTGACAGAAAGCAGAATGTCGTCATCCAGGTTGTGGATAAATTGAAAGGCTTTTCAATTGCACCAGACGTCTGTGAGACCACGACTCACGTGCTTTCCGGGAAGCCACTTCGCACCCTGAATGTGCTGCTGGGAATTGCGCGTGGCTGCTGGGTTCTCTCTTATGATTGGGTAAGCCCTGTGTGTGAACTGCGTATTTTAAATATAATAAATCTGCTTGTTGTGTCACTTGCAGGTGCTATGGTCTTTAGAATTGGGTCACTGGATTTCTGAGGAGCCGTTCGAACTGTCTCACCACTTCCCTGCAGCTCCCGTAAGTCAGATGTTGTTTTACGATGGTAAATGCCTCTGTAATTCTATCTCTGTCTGCCCCACAGCTGTGCCGAAGCGAGTGCCACTTGTCTGCAGGGCCGTACCGCGGAACCCTCTTTGCCGACCAGCCAGCGATGTTTGTCTCGCCTGCCAGCAGCCCCCCAGTGGCCAAGCTCTGTGAACTAGTCCACCTGTGCGGAGGCCGGGTCAGCCAAGTCCCCCGCCAGGCCAGCATCGTCATCGGGCCCTACAGCGGAAAGAAGAAAGCCACAGTCAAGTATCTGTCTGAGAAATGGGTCTTAGGTAAGAATCCAGGCACACAGACGCTGTGGTGTAAATCATATACTTTTTTTTTTTTTTTTCTGAGATGGAGTCTCGCTGTGTCACCAGGCTGGAGTGTGCAGTGATGAGATCTCAGCTCACTGCAACCTTCACCTCCTGGGTTCAAGTGATTCTTCTGCCTCAGCCTTCCCAGTAGCTGGAATTACAGGCCCCGCCACCATGCCCAGGTAATTTTTGTATTTTTAGTAGAGATGAGGTTGAATGCTAAACTGCTTTTCGCTCTCTCTCTAGATTCCATCACCCAGCACAAGGTCTGTGCCCCTGAAAACTACCTATTGTCACAATGACAGTGACCTCACTGGCCTGTGGTGACTGCACACAGCTCGCAAAACTGTCTTTGGATGTTCAAATGAGAAACAAAACTGTGAAGAGAAGGAACTGGCGTATACAAGATGACTTCTGATATCATGTTTGCCATGTGTTGTGGTTCTTAAGAACTCATAGGTGACTTTCTGATGACTGAATGTCTGTTTCAGAGACGCTTCGGGCCTTTTTATTTTTATTTTATTTTTTATTTTTTGAGACGGAGTCCTGCCCTGTTTCCCAGGCTGGAGTGCAATGGCACAATCTCGGCTCACTGCAACCTCCACCTCCCAGGTTCAAGCGATTCTGCTGCCTCAGCCTCCTGAGTAGCTGGGATTACAGATGTGTGCCACCATGCCTGGCTAATTTTTGTAGTTTTAGTAGAGACAGGGTTTCGCCATGTTGGCCAGGCTGGTCTCAAACGCCTGAGCTCAGGTGATCTGTCAGGCCTCTTCTATAGAATTCCAGTCTTTGTGTCTTAGTCATGATCATAATTGAAAGGTCACAGAACCTTTGTCATTAGAGCACAGTACTGCCAAATAAAGAATGGAAATTCAATGACATTGTTTTATTACTGAGAACAACTAGAGAACTCTGCAAGTTTCTTGGCTTAGACTCGATCTTTATTAATACATTATCTATTAGGTAGGAAAGACATTTGTCAGCTATTAAGGTGACTTTTATCTAGCGGAGATTCCTCTCTTAAAGTAATGAAAGGAGATAGGTATGGGGGGTGTTATACAGGATAATTGGTGACATCTGAGTGTCTTACTTCTGCAAGCCTGCTTTATGGTGAGCAAAGCATCACCAGCAAGTGATCACAATGTCCACTGGCCGCTTTTTGCCTGCCGTCCTCGAGATGAAATTGGCAGTTGGGGCTGATTCACAGAAACACCGATTTGTGGCTGAGCACGGTGGCTCACACCTGTCATCCCAGCCCTTTGGGAGGCTGAGGTGGACAGATCACTTGAGGTCAGGAGTTCGAGACCAGCCTGACCAACGCAGCAAAACCCATCTCTACTAAAAATACAAAAATCAGCTGGGTGTGGTGGCACACACCTGTGGTCCCAGCTCCTCAGGAGTCTGAGGCAGAAGAATCGCTTGAACCCAAGAGGCAGAGGTTGCAGTGAGCCAAGGTTGCAGTGAATCAAGATTGCTCCACTGCACTCCAGCCTGGGCAACAGAGTAACTCTCCTTCTCAAATAAATAAATAAATAAATAAGAAACACTGATGTGTCTGTCACCTTCTAAAGAAATGAAATGCTAGGAAGTCCTAGCCAGAGTGATCAGGCAAGAATAAGCCATAAAAGGCATCCAAATAGGAAAAGAAGTCAAACTGTCTCTCTTCACTGCCGATATGATTCTATACCTAGAAAACCCTAAAGACTCTGCCAAAAGGCTCCTGGAACCGATAAATGACTTAAGTAAAGTTTCAGGATAGTAAATCCATGTACAAAAATCAGCATTTCCAAACACAGTAACATTCAAGCTGAGCACCAAATCAAGAACGCAATCCCATTTCCAATAGCCACGGAATGAAATACCTAGGAACACGTATAACCAAGGAGGCAAAGGATCTCTACAAGGAGAACCATAAACGAGATGCTGAGTCCCAGCGAGGTCGGAGGTGCCACTGAGCCCTCATCGTGGTGCCGTTCCCGCTCTGGGTTATTTATCTGTTGCTCATCTCAGCTGTTGTTCCTACCTCAAATTTCAAGTCCCTCAACAAATATAACAGAACCACTTCTAGAATGAACCTTTGAGAAGGGAGGTAGCAGTGCATTGTATAGGAATTGGCATTCTATAGAAAACCACAGAAACTGGAAATAATGAAGGGTTGTCTCTTGGTTTTAAAATAATGTATACACCTAAATCATCCCCTTATGATACTCATCCTCTAACAGCAATTGAACTTCAATACAATGAGTCATTCCTGAGTTCACTCGCTTCACATTACATATGTTTCTCTATAACCACAAGCATCCTGGCTTGGTAGTGCTCCCACAGCACCAAAAATCCCTGAGGAGGCTGACAAACATTGTGCTGACTCATGCTGGAGACAAGCCACAGAGAACTTCCATCCCCCACCACATCAGCCACGGAGCCAGCCCAGCCTCTGCCCACCCAGGCCTCAGTCCCCAGTGTTAAGTTCTGATCCCTGATGCTGGCCTGCCAGTGGCCAGTCAAGATTCTCTTTCTGAAAGCTAGTATTTTATGAGGACTGACTGTTGCTAGACATTACACTAAGCACATTATATGTTGTACTTCATTTTACCCTTTCAACAATCCTATTAGTAGCTTACTGTGGGTCTGCAAAGCCTTACTCAAAACATATAGGGCTAGAGGTTCTCAGGATTCTGAATTTTAAAAAAAATTTGTAAAGGCTTATGGCTCTCACCACTGTTATTCAACGTTGCATTAAAGTTTCTACCCAGAGAAGGCAATAAAAGGAAATTAAAGCTATACAGATTGGAAGTGAAGAAATAAAAGTCTTTATTCTCAAGAATACAAGACACTATGTATAGAAATTGTAAGGAATGCAAAAAAAAAAAAAAAAAAAAGCCCTACAAGAACTTATAACAAGTTTAGCAAGATTGCAATATACAATCTTGCAATCTTCCTAAAGATTATATACAAACCTAACAGAATTGTATTTATATATACTGTCAATAAGCAATTCAAAATGAAATTAAGACCACGATTCCATTTAAAATTGCATCTAAAAATAAACAAAATAGGAATAGACTTGGCAACAGTTGTAACATCTGTATACTGAAACCTGTAAAACATTGCTGAAAGAAGTTAAAGACTTCTTTAAATAGAGACATATACAAAGTTCATAGATTAGAAGATGCAATATTGTTAAGATGATAGTCCTCAAATTGACGTATAGATTCAATGCAATCCATTAAAATCTCAGATGGCTTTTTATAGAATTTGAAAAGCTGATGCTAAATCTTTTATGAAAATGCAAAGAACCTCTAGTAGACAAAACAATTTTTTTAAGAGCAAAGTTGGAGGATTTATAGAACCTGATTCCAAAACTGTCAGTAAAACTACAATAATTACAAAGTATCAGCCAGGTGCCGTGGCTCACATCTGTAATACCAGCTCTCTGGGAGGCTGAGGCGGGTGGATCACTTGAAGTCGGGAGTTTAAGACCAGCCTGGCCAACTTGGTGAAACCTTGTCTCTACTAGAAATACAAAAAATTAGCCAGGCATGATGGCACACACCTGTAATCTCAGTTACTCAGGAGGCTGAAGCAGAATAGCTTGAACCCAAGAGAGTCCAGCTCAAAAACAACAACAAGAACAAAAGTATCACATTGGCATAAGAATAGACATGTAAATCAAATAACAAAATAGAGAATTCAGGTATAAATCTTCATATTTATGGCTGATTGACTTTGAACAAAGGTGACGAGGCAAGTCAGTATAGCAGCATATTCTTTTCAACAAATGGTGCTGGCAGAAGAAAAAAAAAGTACTTGGATCCTTACCTCACACCATGCACAAAAATTAGCTCAACGTGGACTATATCAGGGTTTCTCAACATCAGCAGTGTTGGCGTTTGCTGGGGTGGATAATTCTTTCCTGTGGAGAGCTGTCCTGTGCACTGTAGAATGTTTAGCTGCATCCTGGCCTCTGCCTATTAGATGCCAGTGGCATCCCTCCCCTGACACACACCTAGTTTTGACAATCTCTGTCTCCAGATATTCCCAAATGTGCCCTGGAGAGCAAAACTGTTTCCAGTTGAGAACCATTGACCTAATGTAAAAAATAAAATGTACAGAAGAAAGCATAGCAGGAAATCATTCTGACCTCAGGTTAGGCAAAGCTTTCTTAGATATGACACTAAAGGCATAATTCATTAAAAAAATAAGTTGGGCTTTGTCAAAATTTTAAGTTTTGCTCTTCTGAAGAAACCATTAAAAAAAAATGAAAAGACAAGCCACAGACTATGAAAAAATACTTGCAAATCATATATCTGATAAAGGACTTGTACCCAGACCATGTAAAGAACTCATAACTCATTAATAAAAGGATAAAGAAAAAGCTGAAGACAATTCATGCAAGAAGATATACAAATATTAAGCACATTAAAATGCTCAATATTATTAGTCACTAGGGAAATACAAATTAAAGGCCCAATGAAATACCTATTACACACCCATTAGAATGACTGTAAACAACAAGACTGATAATTCCAACATCTGACCAAGATATGGAGAAACTAGAACTCTCCTACATTGCTGGCATGAGTGCAAAATGATACAGCCACTTTGAAACACCATTTGGCAGTTGCTTAAAAAATTGAACATTCAACTACCATATGACCCAGCAATTTCACTCTCAGGTATATAACCAAAATACATGAAAACATGGATCTGCACAAGGTCTTGTATACAAATGTTCATAGCAACATTATTCATAATAACCAAAAATTAGCCCATCAACTGAAAAGTAGATAAACAAAATGTATATCCACACCATGGAACGCTACTCAGCAAACTTCTAAAAAGCAACAAACTACTAAACACGTGCAACAACATGAATGAGCCTCAGAAACATAAGTGAAAGAGGTCAGACACAAAAGACTACAAATTGTAAGATTCCATTTAGATACCATTTCTACAAACCGCAAAACTGTAGAGGCACGAAACAGATTCATGGTCTGCTGCAGCTGGGGATGGGAGTGGGAACAGAGAGCAAACATTTTGGGATGATGGAAACATTCTAAAACTGGATTGTGATTTTGGTTACACAACTGTATACATTTACTAAAATCAATGAACAGAACACTTTTAATGGGTAAGCCTTAAGGCATGTGAATTATACACCAATAAAGCTATTTTTTTTAAAAAAAAGAGAGAGAGAGAACGAGAGCTACATGGCAGCCCCAGGGCAATAGCTCTCAGATCTCCCTTAGAGAAAGAACTTTCTCTTCCACAGCAATGAGTGCAGGTAGCTAACACTGACCAACCTGCATCTGGTAGTTCATTTAAGGTCGGCCTTGGCTTTCAAGTTAAGGCCATGGTCTTTCTCTGCAGTCCCCAGCCAATACGTGGGCACAGAAAGGCACAGGGCATGGCTGATTCAGCCCAACATGAGGCTCCACACCCTAGAACTCCCTGTGGAGTTGGCCGATACTGCCTGTGACCTGCAATGTGGTCTAAGCTGTCAGACCTCCACAGTGGCCAGAAGGTTTTCCATACCTGAGCCTGCTTCTACCCACTTTTATTTTTCCCAGGAGTCACGCTTAGTCATCTCTTGCTCTTTGAACTCCATGTCTGTATCAGCTACCCAGAGGACCCATCAGACAGAAAGTAATATGCAGATAACAGCCCAGGGGAATCTGGGCAGCACTGTGAAACCAACATTTCTTCAGTGAAACCTAGAACAAAAGTGGAATAAATAAAAACTAACTGTCTCATTTCAGCACTGGCAGTCTCACTCTGGAATCTGTGTTCATG